CAAAGGAGGAAATAATTAGCAATCTTCAACGTTCAAGATTAATCAGTTCTGTTTAGCGGTTATTAAAGGGAAGAAAGAAACCAAATGGGAATAGTGAATTATTGGTCCTTTCATGTTTTACACTTAATGCTGGTACATAGTATTCTTTCCACATTCTACTGCACATTGCCTAGAGAAAGAACTGCAGATCATCAAATAATTATCCATTTCCAAATGGTCTAATGACAGCAGATACAAAGGCGGCTCACTTAAAACCTTCCGTTAACAGTCACACTGCATCAAATGGTGCTAGCTTTAAGTAGGCCACCCATTTAGTAGACTCTGAAACAACACCTTTCCGCCCAATTTCTGTCATTTGCTCCTTAAGTCAAGGGTAGTACCCTGCGTAACATCTTACAAAGGCCTACTTCTAACACTTCCCGAATCTTAATGTGTGAGGATGTTGATCACCATAATTTATGACCTTATCTAAGACAGTGGGGTGACTCTCCACATTGGGAGCCCCCTCATTTGTCCTCAGTGACTTCTAAAAACACCGCTGGCGTGGGCTGGATATTTGATCTTGGGGCCAAGTGCTTCCAGACTTTGTTCTCTGGCCTTAAAGGTGAAGAGCCCGGCGCTGAAGGCCACAGACATCACGGCGGATTTCACAGAGGGCCGCGTTCCGGGAGCGGGTGGCCAGGCGGTGGCGGACGCCCCACCTGTCCATCCTCCTACCCCTTCCCCCCCCCGTTGTTTGGCCGGTGGGAGCCCCTCCTTTCAGCAGGCGCCGGGCGGTGGGGTTGCGGATGGCTGCGCGCGCTGCGGGCACCGATCACCGGCGGCAGTTGGGCTCCGCGGGGCCGAAAAGCTGCGGGCGGGAAGCGCGAGGTTAAGACCCTGACGGCTGCAGCTCTCAGAGCCCCCGCGAGCGCGCTCCGTTGGTGCGCGCGCGCGCGCGGCTCCGCCCCGCCCGCTTGGCGCGCGCCCCCGCCAGGTCCGCTCTCGTCCCCCACCCCTGGCGCGGACGGGGTGGTTCCAGCTCACTCTCCTCCCCCGAGCGGCAGCGGCGGCGGCGGCGGCGGCTGCTGCGGGCGCTGAATGAGAGACGGTGACTGTTCGGGTCGACGAGTGCTACTCTAGGCGGCGGCGGCCGTGGCGGTGAAGCGTGAGGCCGGCATCGTCTTTCCGTCCTCTGAGGCGACGGCCGCGGCTGCACAGGTCGGTGGGCTCAGGCCGCGGGGCGGTGCGGGGGAGGGAGGGAGGGAGGGTGGGTACGCGGCGCCCCCCGGGCGGCGCGGGGAATGGCGGCGGCGGCGCTGCGGAGTGTGGCTCTCCCGGCCGCGGGCCCCGGGGCTGCTCGCCCTGCGCGCAGGGAGGGGGCTGCGGAGCTGGGGCTGAGGCTGAGGGAGAAGGGCGCTGGGCGGCGCGCCTCCCTCGGCCGCGGGTTCTCAGAGTCGGAGCGGCCGTGGGGTCCCCGCTCGGGGGCGCCGTCCTGAAGCCGGGGGCGCTGCGACCCCTTGAACCCGCCTCGCTCTCCCTCTTGGGTGGCGGAAGCCCCCAGCCTCCGCCCGCTCTGTTCTGGCGCCCAGCGGCGCCTCAGTCTTCCTTCAGGTGAGCCCGATCCCGGACCTCGGAGCCAGGACCAGCAGAAGCCGGGCCACACCCCCTCCCCTGGCCCTGGCGGCTGCGCCCAGAAGCCTGGCCGCAGAGTTGGCCGCCCGCGAACCCGCGGAGTCGCGGTCAGGGTGACCTGTTGCAGAGCGGCCCGCAGCCCGAGCGGCCCCCGCCAGCCCCGGCCCCGGAGGGGCTGCGTCCTGTGCTGGCCTCGGGCCGGGCGCGCGGGCCGGGTGTGGGGCAGGGGCCGCAGCCCCAGGTCGGCTTGCTCTACGGCCTGGAACCGGGCTCTAGAAAAAAAAGGAGATTCCGAACGTATCTCATCAAACACTTGCAAAGCCGGGAGATCTGTCTGCAAATATCCGGAATTCCATTGCAGTATCGGATTAGGTAGGCTCATAAACACCGTGCTTTTGAGGTGATGACTTGGGTATTTTTCTGTGTCCACCATTAGATCGATTCCTGTTCAAGTTTCTTTGAAGATGACCATCAGAATTTTAGGAAACTTTTCAGCCCGTGTTTGCAGAGTATCGCTGTTAGACAGATCATAGCTTGCTCATTATAAAGCCTGTTCCACTCAAGATCATTATGCTTGTACAAGTGCTATAGAACAAGTGCTATAGAATCATACACATAAGTGTATTACTCTTACGGCTAAATATCTTAATTTAGAATTATGAGGAAACTTCCAAAACTGAGCATCCAAACAGTATTATTTTAACAAAGATAACCTCTAACTCAAGCTTTGTAGGCATGAAGTTTATCATGTAGCTTCAAAGGTCTTTTGAGGCAGATCTAAATATCAAAATGTAAGGGCATTAATGCCATTTGGGATAAACAATTTCAGTGTATTTATTTTAAGCGTAGTTCATTTTTTCTTTTTAAAATTCAGCATAATTTTTGAACGGTAAGATGTGCGTTTTTCCCATTATATTCCACTTTTTTTTTTTTCCTTTTAAGATAGGTTCTCCTTATTTGGCTCAGGCTGGTCTCAGACTCCTGAGCTCAAGCGATCCTCCCGTGTCAGGCTCCCAAGAAGCTGGGACTACAGGCATGCGCCACTGTGCGTTATTTCACTTTTCATTGAATTAAGGAATTTGACTTTTAGTAATACTTTGGGGCAGGACTCTGGAAATACTGTTTAGTTTGCCTAAATTTTTTCAGATTGCAACGTAAGTTTGAAGATAATGCTTGCATTGGCAGAACACAACGTGCTTTTCTAATATTTATTAGTAATACTAGAAAGAATACAACAAATTTTCCTGAGAGAAAACATAACTGAAAAACTGGCTTTGTGAGTCAGATACATATGTGAGTAATATATTTTTGTGTGTGTTTTTAAATACCTGGTACGAGTCTTTTTATTACGTCATTAGAGTTCAGTGTAGTGAATGATGGATATATAGGTGAAATTGTCCTGTTGCAACTTAAAACACTTAAGCTTTTTCCAGAGACTCAGTTCATTCTGCACATGTGTATTGGGTACCTACTTGGTGCCAGTTAGTTCCCTAGAGGTTGGGGACACAACAGGGGAGACACAACAGGGCTTATCATTTAAGCCCTGATGGGGCTTAAATGATAAGTGGGCAAATATGTTTGTTTAAAAGTTTAAGAAGTAGAAACTCCTCTGATAACTTTTTGGTTAAGGATATTGTTTTTTTCTTTCTGAGAATTGTGGGAATTATTGCCTAGCGAACAAAAACATTAAGACAATTGTTTTTAGAATATGCCTATGTTTATATACTTTGGGTTTCTGGTTACCAAGTATACCAAAGATAAACATTCTACCTGAAGTCAGATGATGCGTAGTTTACATGTGGTTAGACAGCCTTATTCTTTTGGTTTATGTAGTTAAATGAATGTTTGCTGAAAATATTCTCTCGGCATTTATTTATAAGGGAATCTAAATTTCTTTTTTGGTCTAAAATTTTAAAATATCACCTTTTTATTTCTGGCTGACTGTGAGTGAACCAATTCCTTGATAATCTGCTTTTTCAGAAATTTTTAAATAACTTTTAAACCATAAACCAAACTATTAATTGAAATTTATTGAATCAAATTTGTTTTCTTTTGTGAGTTAAACTTTAAACCCATTTTCTCCGAAAGTATGCTTTTTTTTTTTTTTTTGCTATGTAAAATAGGCACATAGTTTGGGTTTACTTTTAATTTTAATGATACACAGTTTGAGAATAAGATATTGAAGTGTATCCATTTTTTGAATATGAGATATTTATTGTGTAACGACTGTATTTGGAATAAAATTGTCACTTTAATATGAATACTTTTTTTTAAGTTAATTTTCAATGAAAGATAATTCAAATAGCTTGAAACTACCCCAGCCTGAGTGAAGTTCCTTGGAGAGGAAAATGAATGTATTGCATTACCCTGTAAATTGTTTCTTTAAATGTGTCTTAAATTTCCTATTGAATCCTTTTTAGTGAGAGAATAAAGATTGTGATAAATTTTAGTAACGTGGAATTAATCTGGAATCTTTTTTGGTTTAATGTCTTGAGCTTTTGATTTAGGAAAACTTTTAACTACATAATAGAAATAAAACACTGGAATTTAAAATGTGTTACATTTACCTATTCTATGGAAAGAAAAAAGTTTGAATATAAATTTACATAGTCACTTTACTAAGTAGCTAGTTAGGGATATGGGAAGGATCTATATATACATACAGTTATATGGATATAGCAGTGTTCATATGACTTAGCTTGAGGAAGCTTGGCCGTTTATTTCATTACAGAGAAACTTTTGGTACTGGCTTTTGAATAATACATTGCTTTGGAGTGTGAAAGACTTGAATCTCTCATCTTGAATTTAATTGATAGTTTTCTGTTATTTCACTTACATGACCTTTTTTTTCAGAACAGATTTTCTTTAGTTTGATTTCCTTTTGTTGTTCTTGCAGAAGTGTTTTCTGAAAACCTTATTAAATAGCATCCCCCATCATACTCTGTGCCTTTGCCTTGCTTTATTTATTTATTTTTACATCATTGGTTTATCTGACATTAAAACGTACATTAGTTTATTATCTGCCTCCCTCTCTGATTGTAAGCTTCATGAGGACAAGGGCTTATTTTGTACACTGTTCTCTTCCTAGCACCTAGAAAAGTATCTGACACGTAGTGATGCTCAGATATTTGTGGGGTATTGTTATTAAGTGATCAAAGGACCCCTGGTTTTGTTCCTTTTTTAAAAAAAGATTAATATTTGATTTATACAGCTGTGCAGTTAAAAAGAAAATTGTACTACAAGGGTTATACAGGTTGAGCATCCCAAATCTGAAAATCTGAAATCCAAAATGCTCCAAAATATTAAACTTTTTGAGTGCCAGCATGACTCTCAAAGAAAATGTTCATTGGAGCAGTTTGAGTTTTAAATATTTGGATTTGGGATGCCCAACTGGCAATGCAAGTCTTCCAAAATCTGACAAAATCTGAAATTCAACAAAATTTGAAATCTGAATTTTTCTGGCCCCAAGCCAGGTACTCAGATAACCTGTAATTAAAACTCCGGTCCTCTGCCTCATGTCTTTATGACTTTCCCTCCTGTGTCCTGCTTTCAGAGCAACCATAGGTGTTTCTTCTATTTATTTACATATTTAAAAATTATATACTTTTACTGTTTGTTTTTCAGTTTTATTATTTATTTATTTATTTTTTGAGACAGAGTATTGCTCTATCGCCCAGGCTGAAGTGCAGTGGTGCGATCTTGGCTCATTGCAGCCTCCACCTCTTGGGTTCAACTGATTCTCCTGCCTCAGCTTCCCAGGTAGCTGGGGTTACAGGCATGTGCCACCATGCCTGACTAATTTTTGTATTTGTAGTAGAGACGGGTTTTCACCATGTTGGCCAGGCTGTGAACTCCTGACCTCAAGTGATCCACCCGTTCTCCCTGGCCTCCCTAAGTGCTGAGATTACAGGTGTGAGCCACCATGCCTGGCCCTGTTTTTCAGTTTTCCTGTTTTTCAATTTTAGCTGTTGTCTGTTGGCTTTCTTCTGTGGTAGATGAGTCTATGCTTTAGGATTCTTATGCCACCTTGAAATTTCTTTCCCATGTCTTCCCAATATAGTCATGCTTTTGATTAAATCAGCATTCGTTGTTTACATTATTATGAGTTTGTAAATATGTTTACAGTGGAACCTTACAGTGTACTATGATTATATTTCTTGGAGTTGATTTCTTTTTATTTCTTAGTTTCCTATTTGTCTCTAATTTTTTTTTCTACAAACTGTCCCAATATCATCAAACATCAGGTAATTGACCCTTCAGTTTTAAAAAAAAAAAATGAAAATTCTTCTTGAACTATCTTCTTGCTCAAATCTGCACTTTTGCCTTCCACTTATGCTGTGTAGCTATAATTGTGACTTCCCTTCATCATGATTCTGAGAATTCTGTTTTTTTTTTTGTTTTTTTTTTTGAGACAAGAGTTTTGCTCTTGTTGCCCAGGCTGGAGTGCAATGGCGTGATCTCGGCTCACCACAACCTCTGCTTCCCGGGTTTAAGCGATTCTCCTGCCTCAGCCTCCCAAGTAGCTGGGATTACAGGCATGTGCCACCACACCCAGCTAATTTTGTATTTTTAGGAGAGACGGGGTTTCTCCATGTTGGTCAGGCTGGTCTCGACCCAACCTCAAGTGATTCGCCCACCTCAGGCTCCCAGAGTGCTGGGATTATAGGCGTGAGCCACTGCGCCTGGCTGATTCTGAGAATTCTTTTTGCCATTTTCCTGTGATCTCTGGATCCATATCCTCCGCTTTCTTGATTTACTCCTTTGTTTTGGTGAAATGCATCCTTTGGTAACTTTCAAGAAAGAGTATATGAAGAGGTAAAATTTGTGAGATGTGTGTATTGCTGAAAATATTTTCCTTCTACCTTGACACCTGGTTGATAATATGGCAGGGATAGGTATAGAATTCCAAGGTAAAAATCATCTTCAAATTTAGCAGATGATTATACTTTTCTAGTTGTTTTGGTTTTTTTTTTTTTTTTTTTTTTTTTTTTTGAGACAGAGTCTCCTCTGTCCCCCAGGCTGGAGAGCAGTGATATGATCTTGGCTCAGTGCACCCTCCACCTCCTGGGTTCAAGTGATCCTCCTGCCTCAGCCTCCTAAGTAGCTGGGATTACAAGCATGCGCCACCACACCCAGCTAATTTTTGTATTTTTGGTAGAGATGGTGTTTCACCATGTTGGCCAGACCAGTCTCAAACTCCTGACCTCAAGTGATCCGCCTACCTCGGCCTCTCAGAGTGCTGGGATTACAGGTGTGAGCCACTGTGCCTGGCCTGATTTTCTAGTTTGAAGTGGTTGTTGAAAAGTCTTATGCCATTCAAAATCTTCATCCTTCATATGTGACCTGGCCCTACGATCTTTTGTCTTCAGTATATCTGCTATGTCCCTGATATTTTATGTATCTTGTATTGACTTTACTTTATTTCTTCTACACTGAATTTAGTGGGCGCTTTCAACCAGCAGTGTCCATGATTATATGGAGAGGAGATATGATCTAGTTTAGAGGTCAGCAGACTTTTTCTTTGAAGGTTAGGTAGTATTTTAGGCATTTTGGGCAATACAATCCATTACTGCTACTCAGCTTTGCTGTTGTCTAGTGAAATCAAGCATAAGCAGTGTGGGACTGTGGTTTGCTGACACCTGATCTTATACAAGCAGAAGGATTAGCCTTTGCTTCACCAGGAGTAGGGAGAGTTACTATAGAAATAGGAGAGAAGACAAAGTATATGGATAGACACATGATGGTGGTAGCTTGAGAACGTTCTCATGAGTGTTTCAATTTACCTTTGTGTATAGAGGCCAAGCTCATCATCTGAGAGTAAGGAAGAATGGGAATATGTATTAGAGGTTTGAGAAGGAATAATACATGACATAGTCACTTGTCAAAGAGTAAAAAAGTGAATAGAAGAGGGAGAGTATGATTGCCAGGCAGCAGTAAGGGCTCACTTGAGATACATGGTTCTGAATTTTATGTTCCTGATTTATTTTATTTATTTATTTATTTATTTGAGACAGAGTCTCACTCTGTCGCCTAGGCTGGAGTGCAGTGGCGCGATCTCGGCTCACTGCAACTTCCATCTCCTGGGTTCAGGTGGTTCTCCTGCCTCAGCCTCCCAAGTAGCTGGGACTACAGTTGCGTGCCACCACATCCGGCTAATTTTTTGTTTTTTTAGTAGAGACAGGGTTTCACCATGTTAGCCAGGATGGTCTCAGATCTCCTGACCTCGTGATCTGCCCATCTTGGCCTCCCAAAGTGCTGGGATTACAGGCGTGAGCCACCACACTCGGCCATGTTCCTGATTTTAATAGGAGTACCTTTAATATTTCATCATTAATTATAATGCCTTACTATTGGTTTTGATAAATAACTTAAGACTTTTGGTAGATATGATTAAGAAATGCTTTGTCATACTAGTTTTCTAAGTTTTTTTTTTTTTTTAAACATAAAATGTTGAATTCATCAAGTGCTTTTTCTTTGCAGGTAGAGATCATCTTTTCCATTAATCTGTTAATAGGATGTATTACATTAATAGATTATCTCCTGTTGAACCATCTTTGCATTCCTGAGTTAAACCCTATTTAGCTGTGGTGCATTTTTTCACCCACACGGCTGAATTTGACTTGCTGGTGTCTTAGAGTTCTTTAAGATCTACATTTATCAGTGAGGTTTACATGGGTATATTTTGAATTCAAAGTTTCGCTGACTTCATGAAATCAGTTGTAAAGCTTTCTTTTTTTTCCCCCATTATCAGAAATAATTCTGTAACGTAGGGATTCTTTGTTCCTTGAAGGAACTATAGATTTAATATGAAAGTTTCTAAAACAAAACATGGAAAAATATCTGTATGACCCTGTTGGAGGCAAAGGCTTTTTAAACCAGGATGCAAAAAGTACTAACCAGAAAAGAAAAGACTGTATTTCATTAAATAAGAACATCTACTCATTAAACAATACTATTAAGAGAAGGAAAAGGCAAGTAACACACTGGAAAAGGTGTTTGCAATACTTATATCTGTCAGAGGACTTATATATAGAGTATATTTAAAAGTATGCAAACCAATGCAAAAGAATCAGGCAACCCAGTTTTAAAACAAATGGACAAAAGACTAGAACAGGTATTCAGAAAATGAATTGTTCAGATGGCCAAGGTTAAAAAGTACTGATACATAATTTTTAGAAAACCGCAAATTAAAACTACAATGTGATGCCACTGCATACCCACCAGAATGGTGTTAGTTAAAAAATCTGAAATACAAAGTGTTGGCAAGAATGTAGAGCATTTGGAACCCTTATACATTTCAAGTGGGTTTGAAAATTGGTACAGCCACTTTGGAAAATTCTTTGGCAGCATTTGCCTAAAACTGTATCTGTATATGCTCTGTGATCCACCAGTTTCATGTCTGGGGATAGACCTGATAGAAATCAGTATATGTGTGCATCAGAGGACATGTACATTAGAAGAAAACATAGGGGTAAATCTTTATGACCTTGGAATAGGTAAAGGATTCTTACGTATGACACAAAGTGACACCAAAAGCAGGAGCAACAAAACAAGCAAGAGGTAAATTGAACTTAAAAATTAAATTTTTTGTGCTTCAAAGGATGCCATCAAGAATGTGAAAAGACAATACACAGAATTGGAGAAAATATTTGCAAGTCATATCTAACAAGAAACTTGTAGTCAGAATGTATAAACACTCCTATAACTCAATAATAAAAAGACAACTCAATTTAAAAACAGGCAAAGGAGCTGAATAGAAATTTCTCAAAGATAAACAAGTGGCCAATAAGCACATGAAAACATGCTCGACATTATTAGCTATCAGGAAAATGAAATCAAAACCGCAGTGAGATACCGCTTCACACCACTAGGATGACTTGAATGAAAAAGTTAGATAATAAGTGTAGGCAAGGATGTTAAGAAATTGGGATCCTCATACACTTGTGGGAATGTAAATGGATGTGGCTTCTTTGGAAGACCATGTGGCACTTCTTCAAATAATTTAACGTAGCATTACCATACGACCCAGCAGTTCCTCTCCTAGAACAGCAGATAGAGGTAGAAAACAGATAAGTGGCTTAGGCCAGTAGCAGGGGTAAGGGGGTGGTAGCTAAAGGGTATGGATTTCTTTCTGAGATGATGAAAATGTTCTAAAATTGACCGTGTTGATGGTTGTACCTCTGTGAATATGCTATAAACCATTGACTTGTACATTTTAAATGGGTGAATTGTATGGTATGTGAATTATATCTCAGTAAAGCTGTTAAAGATAGGAAAAATAATCAGTGATGTGACAGTGTTGCCATAATATTTGAGAAGAGCAAGATGCAGAGGGATATACCAAGTATTTGTATGAAGCAAACAACTCCGAAACCTTTATGTCTGTATGTGTTTCGATGATTCTGTAAGGTGGAAAATGTTGCACACTAAATGTAAATGTTTGTTTTCTTGTTGGTCTAAAATAGGGAGAGGGAGAGAAAAAAGGGAAAAAATAACTAAAGGTGTTGATTTAGAAAAAGGATAGCATGTATAGCAAGATCTCAGTTATGTGAACTATAAATGTTAAAAATGTTGAGTAGTTTGTGTGGTGGGATAGCAGATCTTTTTTTCTTTATTATTTTCTGGTTGTTTGATCTTTTTTATTTTATAATAGAAGTAGTTAAAATGATATTAAGAGGCAATAAAATAAAAATAAGTTATGAAACCGCCAAAACCATAGCAAACAGGGCATGTCCATAGCAGCTTCGTGATCACTTCCAGCTGGAAACAACCCAAATGTCTGTCAACAACAACAAAAAAAGGGGATAAATAATTTGTGGTATAGCCTTATAGTATAACACTGTACAGTACTGGAAAAGAATGAACTATAGCTATACTCAGCAAACATGGGTGACTATCACAGATAAAATGGTGAGCAAAAGAAACCAGACACAAAAGAGTACGTACTCCATGAAGTCATACTCCATGACTTCATTTACATAAAGTTTAGGGCAAGGTCAAACTCATGTATGGTGATAGAAGCATGAGCATGGTGTTTAGGAGTTGGGGCTGGAAAGGTAAGAGGAACAACAAAGAGGGACCTTCTAGAGTGCTAGAAATGTCTATATTTTCTTTTTCTTTTCTTTTTTTTTTTTTTTTGATGCTGTAGCCCAGGCTGGAGTGCAGTGGCGTGATCTCAGCTCACTGCAACCTCTGCCTCCCAGGTCCTGCTTCAAGCAGTTCTCCTGCCTCAGCCTCCCAAGTAGCTGGGATTACAGGCACGTGCCACCATGCCCAGCTAATTTTTGTATTCTTTTTTTTTTTTTTTTTTTTTAGTGATGGGATTTCACCATATTTGATTGGTGGTTACATGGGTGTCTACATTGTAAAATTCATCACACAGAATACCTTAGATATATGTACATTATATTTGTACATGTATCTCAAAAGTAAAAAATGAAACCATAAAAAATAAAAATAAGCAAAAAAATTATTGTACTTATTTAAAAGTATTTGTATATTTCTGGGGATAATTGTATTGCATTCAAAGATAGTTTCTACTATCATTTTTAATGGTAGCATTGTATTGTGTGAATGTATCATTATTTAAACTCTTGAGCATTTAGGTTGTTTCTTTTAGATAGTATAACAGTGATAGAGTTAACATCTTTTTTTATAGCTCTTCCTGTACTTACATAATTTCCTTTTGATGAATTCCTAAAAAGGGAGTTATTTGGAGGTTAAGTATGTTTGCATACTCGCTTATGGTGTACATGTTTGTTTCTCTATGCCCTTAATCACTTGGCAGTTAGCTTTAAAAACGTATATATGTTGATGTGTTATGTAATAAGTGCTCTGTGTTTTAATTTGTGGGTTGTTTTTTTTTTTTTTTTCTGAGACAGAGTCTCACTGTGTCGCCCAGCCTGGAGTGCAGTGGTGATCTCGGCTCACTGCAGCCTCCGCCTCCTGGGTTCAAGATTCTCCTGCCTCAGCTTCTCAAGTAGCTGAGATTACAGGTGCCTACCACCATGCCTGGCTAATTCTTGTATTTTCAGTAGAGTCAGAGCTTCACCATGTTGGCCAGGCTGGTCTTGAACTCCTGACCTCAAGTGATCCAGCCACCTCGGCCTCCCAAAAGTGCTGGGATTAAAGATGTGAGCCACTACACCCAGCCTTAATTTGCATTTTAAACGTTTTCAATGAAAGTACTGTTTTCATATGTGTGATATTATACTACTTTCTCCAATTTTCTCTTCACATCCTACCCATTCTTTTTGCTCAATCTTTTAAGTCTTTTAATGAAATAGTTATACAAAAAAGTGTATAGAGTCAGGTGCGGTGGCTCACACCTGTAATCTCAGCACTTTGGGAGGCCAAGGTGGGCGGATTGCTTGAGCCCAGGAGTTTAAGACCCAGCCTGGGCAATGTGGTGAAACCCTGTCTCTACAAAAAAATGCAAAAAATTAGCCAGGTATGGTGGTGTGTGCCTGTAGTCCCAGCTACTCAGGAGGCTGAGGCTGGAGAATTGGAGTCCGGGAGGTCAAGGCTGCAGTGGCCATGATCGAGCCACTGCACTCCAGCCTGGGCAACAGAAGGACACCCCTGTCTTAAAAAACAAAAAGCATATGAAGACTAATACAGTTAATCCCTAACTTAAGAAATTAACCAATGCAGTTGAAGCACCCTACTAGTTCACATTAATGTGTAAGAAGTCTTTATGTATTAAAAATATTAACTCTTTGTCTCTTGTTTTACTTTTCCTTGTTTTATCTTTTGTTACCCAACTTACTGTATTTCATTGAATCTAAAATGGCTTCAGTTGCAAGATGCACTATTTATGTACATCTAAAAATAAGAATATGGCATTCGAATTTAAGAGGCATCTTAATTTCAGAGATTTTAAAAGGTAAGAAAATGCACATCTAAGAATTGATGAAATACATGTATTTCACTGTCTTGCGCCTTTTTTCTTTTTGAGATGAAGTCTTGCTCTGTCGCCCAGGCTGAAGTGCCGGTGGCATGATCTTGGCTCACTGCAACCTCTGCCTCCCAGGTTCAAGCAATTCTCTGCCTCAGCCTCGCGAGTAGCTGGGATTACAGGCGCCTGCCACCACGCCTGGCTAATTTTTTTGTATTTTTAGTAGAGACGGGGTTTCACCATCTTGGCCAGGCTGGTCTTGAACTCCTGACCTCGTGATCCACCTGCCTCGGCTTCCCAAAGTGCTGGGATTACAGGCATGAGCCACCGCACCTGGCCAGCGCCACCTTTAATCAGATGATCAATCTCTTCTTTTGTTTCTGTTTCTACTGTGAGTCCTAGATAGCCTTTCCTATGTCAGAATATATTTTAAAATTCACCTATGTTTACTTCTAGTATTTTTATGGCTTAAATATTTTTCATTTTTAATTCATCTTATTTTAATGTAAGATCTAATTTTTGTCTTTTTACCCAAATGGTTAAACAATTGTCAAAAAGTTAAATGACATTAATGATTTTTTTTCCTTTTGAGATAGGGTCTCACTCTCTCACCCAGACTGGATTCCAATGGCATGATCACAGCTCACTGCAGCCTTGACCTCCCAGACTTAAGTGATCCTCCTGCCTCAGCCTCCCAAGTAGGTGGGACTACGGGTGCACACCACCACCCCTGGCTAATTTTTTTGTTTTTTTGTAGAGACATAGTCTCTACTTTGTTGCCTAGGCTTGTTTCAAACTCCTGGGCTCAAGTAATCCTCTTGCCTCAGACTCCCAAAGTGCTGGGATTACAGCATGAGCCACCACGCTTGACCACAATAATGATTTTTGAACAAGTAGTGATATGCTCAAATGTGCTGGCTAGGAACACAATATGGCTATAGATTTTGGTTAGGTCTAGTCAAAAATTATCAGTTTTATTTTCTAATAGATGGATATCTTTTTTTTTTTTTTTTTTTTTTTGAGTTAGAGTCTCACTCTGTCGCCCAGGCTGGAGTGCAGTGGCACGATCTTAGCTCACTGCAACATCCACCTCCCAGGTTCAAGGTACTCTCCTGTCTCAGCCTCCCAAATAGCTGGGATTACAGGCACATGCCACCATGCCTGGCTGATTTTTTGTGTTTTAGTAGAGACAGAGTTTCACCATGTTGCCCAGGCTGGTCTCGAACTCCTGAGCTTAGGCAGTCCACCCGCCTTGGCCTCCCAAAGTGCTAGGATTACAGGTGTGAGCCACTGCCGTCGGCTAATAGTTGTATATCTTAAATTTGCATTGAAAGGAATGTGAATGTCAAAACTAAATTTCAATTTTATGTTTCCTTAAATTTCTAATAAGTATCTACATGTTTTTGGGATCAGCCATATAATTTACTAAGCTAAAATTAAATAAATTTTTTAAGGATAGACAATGGTTATAATTCTTTGATGAAAGTCTGTATGAATCTGGGCAAGTTACTTAATTTGTTTAACATTCAGCTTTTTTATTTGTAATTGGGTATAATAGTGCCTTCTCATAGGATCATTGTAAGGATTTCTTTTACTCTTTCTTTCAGAATTTTGAAGATCAAGTGTAATTATAGCCCAGATTCTGTTGCATCTGTGGTTATTCTAGATCTCTAGGGTTACTGGAGTAAATTATTCGTTATACCTCTTCCAGTCCTGATTTAGATTTCCAGGATTTGTCTAGAACATTTTTTTGCCTTCTGGAATTAGCTTACATGACAAATCTGTATGTTTTCTGTTGCTTTTCTTAAGCTACACTTTTGTGTATGTGCTGAAATCTTTATAGATAGTTTAGGGGTTTGTAGGTGGGTGATTAGTAAGTTTTTTCTTTTTTTTGCAATTTTGATATGCTGATATATTTTTGTATGTTTTTGTAGTTTAGATCCTATCTCTTAAAGCTAGAGGGACAGGAATAAGTCTACTTAAAGAGCAACATTTTGAGGATATCTTATGGATAAGAAACTCTGCTTCTGACTTGCTTATTTTGGCCACTGGCATTTTTAAATGTTTTCTTGTAAGCACAGTACTTGAGAGTGTTATCATAAAAGTATTGTTGTTCATGTCTTCTTGGTCAGAGACAGTCTTATATGTGAAACCACAGTAAATAACATAAAACAATATGTTGTTTTGTGTCAGATTGAAGAGCATTAGCAGGTCACAGAAGAAGAGGCTCAGTGAGGACAGGAGTGGTCCTTAAGGAATGTGTTTCATTTATGTGGAAAGAACATACTGATTGTTGAAACAGCATGACTCAAGATGTGGCAACCAGAACTAGGTGTTGTTGGCACGATTTGGATTGAAGGGTTTGTTTGGGATGTGGCGGGAAATACAGTACCTTTGATGAGGTGGGACTAAATATTCAGCCCTTAGAAATGAAGCAGGGGAAATTAGAATTGAAATGATAGTACATATTGTTATTCACTAACTTAGCGTGTCACTCTGTTTCCTTTCTTCAAGAGATCCAAAAGGTGACAGATAGAACTCATTGCCAAAAGGTTTTTAAAGATAACCACTTTGAAGGTTTGGACTTAAGGGAACAGGCAGTACTAATTGAAGCCATCTGTGCTGCACTTGTTTATCTAAACAGTTTGGACAGCTGAACTGGCTGTAGGAATGAAGTCAACAAACCTAGCCACCTCATCTGCTTCATTCCAATATGGCCTAACAGATATAGCTATAAGGATGAATAGGGTCATTGATACTACTTCTAACTCTGAGCGGTATTTGAAATAATAGATAATAGTGGGTTTTCCTCCTCAGTTGTGGTACTCTTGAATGGAGTATGGCAACCTTTGACTTAATAATCACTGGACCTGTATTTCATGTCTTGTGTGATGCTGTAAATTATATGATCCCCTTAGTAACAACCAAATTTTGTATTTATAACTACTTAACTACTATAACTAAGTAGATTAGAAATCCTGGCAAGACTTTTGAGTCCCAGAGTAGTAGTGATTTATCTGAGTCAGTATCCTAGATATGTCATTTATAATTCTGGCTTGCCCACAGTTCCTTTGGAGGAAATCTGCTTTTTCTACAGTACATTGCAGAAGAACAGACCTCAATAGCTATTTTTTTAACCATATAAAACTGTATTGCAGTGGATTGGTCCAGCAGTGGGCATTTGACCTAAGGGTTGCTAATCCATCAACCACCTGGGAAAATTTATATAGTCAGTTATAGAAAACATGGAGTTAATTTACCATTGAACCATGGGAGCTGAAGCTGCAAAGATGTGTTGGTGTAGAGTCCTGTAAAACTAAAGTTTAAGGGAATGGAAAGTAGATGTAAGCAGAAGCTATGAATTACAGAAATGATAAAGGAGATGAGGAAGCCATTTGGTAACTATAAAAGAGTAGGGCATGTGTGCTGAGAGAAGTGCAAAATTCTGAGAGAAACCATGTGGTTTGAGAGAGAGGTATGGAACATGAGAGTGAAGATTCTAGTTTCTGGCACTGTAGATACTGTTCTTCCTTTAGTACTTCTGTGGCTCCTGCCCTTCTTGAGACTGCATTCATTCCTCCCCACCCCCAGGAAAGATTGTAGGCTTTGGTGTCAGACATTTGACATTAGAATTCTGGCTTTTTTACCAGCCCCTGCAACCTTGGGCAAATCGCTTAAACTCTCTGTCTCATTTCTCATCTGTAAAATGAGCATCATAACAATACTTCTCACTGGGTTGATGTGAGGATTAAGTGAGAATGACACATGGAAAGCTTAGAACAATGCTAAGCGTATAACAGATGTTCAATAAATAGTATCATATATGTAATGATATTTGAGGTAATTTGATTTTTTTGCAACTAAGAGTCTAACTATAGTTAATCTCCTTACTGATTCACTTGGAGCAGAGTAACCTTGTGTGGGAGCTGTGTAAACAAGATAAGGTATAGGGAGTTAGAAAATATTGTCTTATACAGTGTGAATAATAATACACTGAGCATTTAATAGATGCTTGGTGTTCTAAGCATTTTACCTGTATTAACTCATTGGATGTTTCTGTTACTTTCATTGTAAAGATATAGAAACTGAGGCACAGAGAGGCTAACCAACTTGCCCAAGGTTATACAATATGTAACGGGCAGAAATAGAATTCAAACCCAGGTGGTCCAGTTACAGAGTTTTAATTTTTAAATATCTAATTCCTTTTCAATTCTTTCTTTTTAAATGAAGCTAAGGAGGAGGTCTCAGTTTGTTGTTACTGTTTCTTTTATGTTTTTCTAGTACTTGCTTCTCTCCCATTTTGACAAAGACATAGTATACCTCAGGTCTAGAAACAAGATGTGATTCTTGGTAAAGTTCCTGTACTGTACATGAAGTGGTATATCACCTGAAGGAAGACCATGGTAAGTTAAAGTTAAATACTATAAATCCTAACGACATTTGCTTAACTTTTTTTTTTTTTTACAGGAATAATGTATTTGTGGCCTTGGACATGAGGCAGTCAGTCCTCTGTTGCTGTTAACATAAGGTCAGGGACTGATGAGGAAAGCATGGACCTAATGAACGGGCAGGCAAGCAGTGTCAATATTGCAGCTACTGCTTCTGAGGTAAGATATTTAAGAAGCTTGGGTGTAAAGTTGTAAAAGGCTGCATTTTCTTTCACTTTAACAGAAAAGTAGCAGCTCTGAATCCTTAAGTGACAAAGGCTCTGAATTGAAGAAAAGCTTTGATGCTGTGGTATTCGATGTTCTTAAGGTTACACCAGAAGAATATGCGGTAAGCCTCCTACCTCTGTCTTCTCCGGTTTTGAAGAAATTGTCATTTTTACTTTATATTTCAGGGTCAGATAACATTAATGGATGTTCCAGTATTTAAAGCTATTCAACCAGATGTAAGTAGTTTTGAGAATGTTCCTTTTAAATAACTTAAATTTAATTTTCACCTTAATTTTCCAGGAGCTTTCAAGTTGTGGATGGAATAAAAAAGAAAAATATAGTTCTGCACCAAATGCAGTTGCCTTCACAAGAAGATTCAATCATGTGAGTTTATAAATTTTGATACTGTGTCTGAATAGTGATATTTATTTAAAATTTTTATTTACAGGTAAGCTTTTGGGTTGTTAGAGAGATTCTTCATGCTCAAACATTAAAAATTAGAGCAGAAGTTTTGAGCCACTATATTAAAACTGCTAAGGTAAGAAAAACTTGTGTTTTTATTTTTGAGTTTCCCTCTCCCCCATTTTTTTTCAAATCTTCAGAAACTGTATGAGCTGAATAACCTTCATGCACTTATGGCAGTGGTTTCTGGCCTACAGAGTGCCCCAATTTTCAGGTTGACTAAAACATGGGCGGTGAGTAATATTCTTTAGTTAATGAAAGGTTAAAATAACTTAGGTTTTTCTGTTTGTTTTTTAGTTATTAAGTCGAAAAGACAAAACTACCTTTGAAAAATTAGAATATGTAATGAGTAAAGAAGATAACTACAAAAGACTCAGAGACTATATAAGTAGCTTAAAGATGACACCTTGCATTCCCTATTTAGGTGAGTTATGTCACTGTGTGTTTTTTGTTTCTAGAAAACGTTCATTTATCTAATTGTATTTCAGGTATCTATTTGTCAGATTTAACATACATCGATTCAGCATACCCATCAACTGGCAGCATTCTAGAAAATGAGCAAAGATCAAATTTAATGAATAATATCCTTCGAATAATTTCTGATTTACAGCAGTCTTGTGAATATGGTAAGTTTCTAGGGGATAATGCCAAGCCATTATATCAGATAATTATTTATCACCTTTTGCCTAGATATTCCCATGTTGCCTCATGTCCAAAAATATCTCAACTCTGTTCAGTATATAGAAGAACTACAAAAATTTGTGGAAGACGATAATTACAAGTAGGTTGGATCTTCAAAAGTGGTTTGTATAACATTGTATGTATTTTGTCTTTTTAAAATTCAGGCTTTCATTAAAGATAGAACCAGGGACAAGCACCCCACGTTCTGCTGCTTCCAGAGAAGATTTAGTAGGTCAGTACGTAGTTTTCTCTTGTTACCAAATCCATTTGAAAATCTCTTTAAATTTAACCCTTAGGTCCTGAAGTAGGAGCGTCTCCACAGAGTGGACGAAAAAGTGTGGCAGCTGAAGGAGCCTTGCTCCCACAGACACCGCCATCCCCTCGGAATCTGATTCCACATGGACATAGGAAGTGCCATAGTTTGGGTTATAAGTCAGCATTTTTAATTTTATCTTTCAAATTTTTAAAAGATATGAACTTTTTTTTCTGTTTCTAGTTTCATTCATAAAATGAACACAGCAGAATTTAAGAGTGCAACGTTTCCAAATGCAGGACCAAGACATCTGTTAGATGATAGCGTCATGGAGCCCCATGCGCCATCTCGAGGCCAAGCTGAAAGTTCTACTCTTTCTAGTGGAATATCAATAGGTGAGAAATACTTCTCTGAGAGGGTTGCAATTTGTTTAAAAAATAGGATAACTTTTCATTTTAGGTAGCAGCGATGGTTCTGAACTAAGTGAAGAGACCTCATGGCCTGCTTTTGAAAGGTAAGATAAATTGTCCATTTGAACTACTTGGATAATATATACAATTTATAATGGAATCCAACAGGAACAGATTATACCATTCTCTCGGCCCGGTGACAAGAGTGGCACGAAATGGCTATCGAAGTCACATGAAGGCCAGCAGGTACAATTCCCCTGCATTCAGGGGTCACAGAAGCTCTTATGTGTTCTTTTCTTCGTTATTATAGTTCTGCAGAATCAGAAGATTTGGCAGTACATTTATATCCAGGAGCTGTTACTATTCAAGGTGTTCTCAGGAGAAAAACTTTGTTAAAAGAAGGCAAAAAGCCTACAGTAAGATTTCATCATATTATATTTTAATACACTAATAGTATATTCCTGTGTTTGTCCTATCCAGGTAGCATCTTGGACAAAATATTGGGCAGCTTTGTGTGGGACACAGCTTTTTTACTATGCTGCCAAATCTCTAAAGGCTACCGAAAGAAAACATGTAAGTATTTGTTCTCTACATTTTTAGCGTGGCTGTTTCCGCTAATTATCTTTTTTTCTCTCAGTTCAAATCAACATCCAATAAGAACGTATCTGTGATAGGATGGATGGTGATGATGGCTGATGACCCTGAACATCCTGATCTCTTCCTGCTGACTGACTCTGAGAAAGGTGAATTGTTAGAATAACTGGGGCTTACGATATAATATTTCCCCCTTATTTTGGATAATTTTAGGAAATTCGTACAAGTTTCAAGCTGGCAATAGAATGAATGCAATGTTATGGTTTAAGCATTTGAGTGCAGCCTGCCAAAGTAACAAACAACAGGTAAGCATTTCTCCTAATTCTCAGAATAGTCCTAAACTCAGTTTTTAATGCTTATATTTTTTAGGTTCCTACAAACTTGATGACTTTTGAGTAGAAGCCTGAGAAAAAAAGAGAGGTGAACTGTTGCTTCTACGTGAGCATGAGGACCTGATAAAAGAGCGCCAGCTATAAACCATCCTGTGCCAGGAAGAGCCCAGAGGCTCTGTCTCAGTCGTTGGAGTTCTCAACCAAAAAAGCACTAATTTCAGGGAATGATTTGAGATATTCCCAGAGAACAAATTGGAGTTGCAAAACAAACTGCCATGAACCATGCTTCTTATCTCAGAACTGACCTGTGGAAACCACTGCCTTAAAAGAATGAAAGGAAAACCAACATGAAACACCAAATAGTGTGTGTGAATCTTCTGGCGGTGCTGTGCTTGGAATAGATCGTAGCTAATTTGCATTTCTTTTAACTTTGTAATAATTTTAGAGGGGGGAATTGCCTTTTTTAGATATGCTTTAAAAAGGAAAAACATACTCTTGTGGATTCCATCAGGAGCTGGTTTTGAACCGAGGTGAAGAGACTTAGCAGGGATTGTACCAGCAGCCCACCTGCAAGGTTTGTTCTCCCTCTAGTAGTCTGCAACCTCACTGGCTTTCTCACAGCAAGAGTGTAGGAATGAGAAATGTTAGTCATGTGAGTTCTTGGGTTTGTTTGGGATTGGGTGGGGGTGTTTGTTTTGTTTTGGATGAGGGGAGAATTTTTTTAAACACTAAACTTCTGAAATGTAGTACTGTAAGGGGAACATTATTTCCTGCAGGAGGTACAAAGGCTGTGTGTTCATTTGCCAGACGCTTTTTTTTTAAATAGGTTCCAGAAAACATGGTTGTTTCTAACTAGGGTTAAAGTTTAGCTTTCTATATGAATTCATTGTTGGACCACAGATCTGCTTAAGTAAAGAGCTATAATCCCAACCTAAACTTTTCTGAGATTTTACAATAATTAGATCTTTTTCCAAGTTAATTGGGTTTTCCCTTCTCCCAGTCATAGGTGGTTTTTATCATCAAGACAGACTGATATTTTGTCAGGATATTTTCTTTTACAGTGTTTGATGTGCATAATGCCAGAGTTATTTTTTTATTATTCATTTTCTCTCTTTTTGTTCAATATGAGATTCAGGATCATATTTGTTTAAAAGGTAACACATAGAGATGTATGTATATATTTTGTTATAAGACATACAAAATAATTTTAAGAGGGATAAAGGTGAAAATATCAGATTCTGGAAATTTTAAGTATCTAAACTTTATACTTGTATGATTTACCATAAACATACCAAAACATTTTTCTGAAAATTTACTGTCGGTCTCTGACATGAAACCGTATTTTGTCAGTAGTTGACCAAGCAGTTTTATGAGAACTCTTCTATGCAATGATGCATTTAATTTCTAAAGTAAATGTTGAATTATTAAAAAAAAAGTTTGAAGGTAAGATGCCTTAGAATTTTAATGAAAAATGACACTCAAACAAAGGCTATATGTCGAATGTTATAAACTCTTGAGACATAATGAATTTTAGCAGTGGCCTAGAGTAAGGTAATGCTTTGTGACTGATATCTACTAATAGACTTCTGTTACTTTGGGCCTCACATAAAATTTCTCACATTCGTATTCTTAGAGAATTTTATACTTTTTTATTATAAGTATTTTGCCCTTGAGTCCATGAAACTTCAATAGAAAATATTGCTTATACAATAATTAGCTTAAAATCCATCCAAAGGAAAAGAGAAGAGCTTTTTTTGAGTGTTAAGTTTTTTAATTTAGTATTCTGTTTGGAAAAGATGTTAAGAGTTCAAATATGCTTCTTATGTAACAGAAATACCATTATTTCTGGGGTTTAGTGACACAGGCTGGAGAGGACAAAAGTTTCCTGTCCTGAATGATTTTTCAATTAATGCTCTAAGCTTAACCCATGTTGGGTAATAGAAAGACATAGCCAGCAGTATTACTACGTAGACCTTGCACATCTTACTTTTGTTTTGCATTTTTAAAAATTTCTTAATTTGTTTATTTCTCTTCAGAAATAGCGTTTTTAACAGTGTATGTGCTTTTTTAAAAAGTATTGTGAATGAGAACCCTGTGGATTTTTTTTATTTCATTTGTTTGTCATAATAAGCTAACGTAGAAATGTTGTAGGTTAACCATATCTGTGGAAATATGCAGTTGGAAGTCAGAGCCTGACATCACATAGTTTTGCCAAAGGGAGAGAGCTAAGCTGGAAGATGTTTTTGATACTTTCGGCTCTAAACATTAATGGATGTTTGCGTAGAGTAAGATAGCGTTCAAATTTGGTTAATAGTTTATAGATAGACTTGTGGCCTCTGACTGACTAAATTTCTTAACAGCACAGAAGTCGTTGTTTTTCTGTCTTTAAAATTTATTCATTCAGAAAATTAGTCATTGCTTTTTAAGATTATTTTAGCATTTGAAGCAAATTGAAAACAGAAAAGTGACTTAAAATAGTGTAGGTGAATTTTTTATCTATAATTTACCAAATAATACCTGATAATAATTCAAAGAAAATATGTTACCAAAATATATTAAATATATAGGTAGTTCATTCGTGGGAAGATGAATCTTCTTATTAAGCCTGCCCTCAATTGTAAATAAGTGACTCAAAAACTCAAAATGTTCATCAGCATTCAGGTCATTTGTTTCACCCTTAGCCAAGAAGAACTCATTAGAAATTCAGTTATAATTTCAATTTAAGCCTGTTTATGATAAGCATAATGATTGGCATGTTATATAGCCTGTTGAAAATAACTACAGAATGACCTTCCAGAGCACTGTTTTTGGCCTCGTGCCCGCTCTGTTCAGGCTCTGCTTGTTTTTCAGAATATGATTTTTACCTCCAGACAGTAAGAATTGAACAAGAACTGATCAAACACACCTTCCTATTTTGTTTTCTTCACTATGTAAATATTATTTGGGCAAACATTACAAAAAGGGATCCAAACAATTTGAGTTTCAGTATTTTTTTCTCCCTAGGCATGTGCTTCAATTTCAAATATTTTTTTCTGTGTGGAAAATGCCATGTAACTATTGCACTACCTTCTGTGTGGACTGTGTTGGTATTGGTTCTTTCTGTATATCAAAAGTCAGGGTGTTTATAACTGCAAAGTTTGTATAAGTGGCTTTATTCCTCTTCTAGAAGATTTATGAGGAGCCTAGGAAGCACTATTGGTACAGGAGGAAAAAAGAATGGAAAACATGTTTACAGACTCTAGCTTTCCTTATTAGCTTAAACTGGGGCCCTCAAAGAGCAGCCTGTTGATCTTTTGGCCAAATGACTTGAGCATAAGTCTTTTATTTCTTTTTAAGGTTAAATCGTAAACTGTATACCTTTACTACTGAAAACAAAACTATAGGGCATCATACTAATTGAAAATCAATAGTAATGGGTTCCATCCATTAGCTTTTTAAATGAATAGATCTGGTATTGATTTCCTTCCTGTTTTTTTGAGGCACATTCCTTTACAACCAGTGTTTAAACCACCACGTAATCATCTTCTGCAAACAAGGGGTGCCAGTGTTGCCTAACAGAAGATAATCTTTAATAAAGCAAATCCTCTGCTTCAAAGGTTTTTGAAATAATTGGATCCCTTTTTGAAAAGGAAGATGAGTTTAACTGTGTCCAGGTGGAGTAATAGTACTGCTGTTGCATGAATAGATGATACAAAGCAAGTGATGAGGTTGGTATGACTTCTTTAGTGACCTTTTAGGGTTTGCTTTTATTTTCCTCTCTTTTTTGTATTATTTCTTTCAAACATAGTAAATATATGATTTTACAGCCAAAGTGGTATTCTGTTTTTTCTAAGCTTTGAGATACAAATATTGCTATTTAATCACATTGATGATGAATTACTTTCCATGTGAACCTTCTCAAAATGATTTAAGTACCTTTGATTTTGCTCCCCTAAAAATGGCTTGTGTCTAAAGTGACATTTTTTTCCCTATTTGGAGGGTTCTAATGAAAGAGATCCAGGCATAAAAACTCTTTTGCTTATTGAAAGCAATTTGATTACACCTATGTTTCAGGTTATAGTGGGGAGAAAATTTGGTCAGTGCCTTATTATTTGAAGAGCAATTTTAGGGCATCAAGTATGACAATAATCATGTGCCCTCTTGCTCCTCTTATTTCAGGAGTGTGTGCTATCCCTCTCTCCACCAGCTTAATCTTTCTCACCCCAAGTCTAACAAAGTCTTTACAGAAACCTCTGTAGGTGATTGTTGCAGTCTTCCTTGGTTTTTGAGTCTTTTTAAACAAGCTCCTACCCTGCTTCTATCCTTTTAGAGTAGGAGATTAAAAATAAACCCACCCCAGTCAACCTTTAGATAAGCACTCTTAAAAACAAATTTGAAGAGCACTCTTCAGCCAAGTTCATTTTTATTTTGTTGTTGATGTTTTGAGCATACATTTAATTGTAAGGCCTTTTGGAAAAGCCCTAAAAGAATAAGATACAACCAGAAATATTTGAGTTTTGTTAAATGTACTGAAATCTTGTAATGAAAATCCCTTTGGCCAGAAATGAGATTTATTTCCATTTATTTTTACATTTAAGTAACACTCAAAACAAACAAGTAGTCACTTAACCTGCCAGTTATTATTTTCTTGAAAATATACAAGAAAGTAAAAATATCTCTAATATATAAGTTAAAGGAAAGTTAAGAGACTAAGCTAGTTTTTTCAGTGAAAGCAAAGTTGGAAATATTTTGCTTCTCTCAGATTATTGGAAGACCTAGAGCTACTGGATGTTAACCTGAATCAAGATGTTCTTTTCACATTTTTTTAAAGGGCTAGTATGTTCCAGAGTAGGCAAGTAGTCATTCAAGCCAAATGAAAGAGTTAACTGGTCCTTGAGGAGTGTTAGCAAAATTTAAATTTTGACCCTGGCCATTTGTACTACAGAAGTGATTATGGGATTAAAAGAATACATAATTACAGTGTTTTGGGATTGGGCTCTTTTTTTTCTTAATAGAAAAGCAGAAACTTCATAAATAATAGCTGTGCTTTAGATACCAGATAACAAATATTGTTTCCCCTGAAGATATGACCTACTAGAACTACTCACATATATAGTCCAATAATTACTGACTTAATAGGTATGGTAAAATAGCTGATAATAAGTCAGACTCTCAAGAGTTTCTGTACCTTGATTATTGACAAATTCATTGTTTTACATCCTACTAAAGAACATGTGTGTGGGGAGGGGGTGGGGAACTGGTTCACAACATAATCTGAAGGAGATCAAACATCTGTAAGGACAGGTACCCAGTGATGATAATATATCTGAAAACACAAGCCATTTTTATTCTTTATCCCAATTAACTTGAGGTACTCTAATGATGAAGCACTCGATTGCACTATGACCTCCTTGAGTGATGTGCAGCTTGGTTCCTCTCTCACTTTTTGTTTCTTTTTAATATGCAAATGTGAGTGTGCGATCTTCAGTGTGTCTGCATAAGCTAACTTAAGATGAATTTAAGTACAGTTTTCTGAAATATTTCTATTGAAATAAATTACTTAAAATTATAGATTGGGTGAGGATGTTTTTGTTACTGTAT